TTCCCTGGGGCTGCCCTTGGAGTTCACAGCTATCGGAGTGGTGGCCCCACAGCACACAGGAACAGGCAAGGCGCAAGGCATAGGGCCTTGGAGGGACGTAGCAGAGGAGGGGACCCAGGCATGGGCTGGAAGCCAAGAGCAGAAGCGCCGAGACTGTGAAGCTGGGGAAGGAGTTGAAGGAAACCGGGGTGAATCTCTGGCTGCATGGACAGAGGCCTGGGTACAGGGCACCTGCAAGGGCAGAGGCGGGGAGGCTGAGCTGGGCCAGCCACGTGCCAGAGCGGTGTCAGCCTTTCTTTGGGACGAGAAAGAGGAGGCGCTGTGGGGTGTTAGGCGTGGGCTCAGAGGGGTTGGGGTGGCGCTCGGGCCAGGCTGGTGGCAGGTGTGTGGCCTGAGTATCTGCAGGATGAGGTTCGATGGTCTAAGAGGGAGAAGCGGGGGCAGCTTTGGGCTTTGGGTTTCTGCGGGTGTCGTTCTGATGTCACCCCACGAGGAGCAGGCCTCTGTGAGTGCACGTTTGGGCCCCGATGGGCTCTGCTCAGCTTTGTGCCGGGGTCTGTGATCGCTGTCACACAGGGGAGGGGGCAGGAGAGGCATGGCGAGTCCTCCACAGTGCCAGAGGGGACCTGCGTGGGGAAGCAGGCGGGGCGCCTGTGTCCAGAGACCCTGGGCTGTGCAGCTTAAAGGGGAATTGTGGCCGAGGGGCCCTGGCTGTGCCGCCCCAGAACCCCCACGGACCAAGCAACGTGAGAGGGGAGTCCGTGCCCCCCCGGACCCCACCCCCTCCTGCGCACGCGGCGCACCTCGGGCTGCAGAGTCGTGAATTCCAGGACACCCCCAGCTGCGTCCCTGGGACCTCAGGACCGGGCGAGGTGAATCGTGCCGATGGGCCGGGGGCGGGGCTCGGCCGCCGCGGCGGGTGCGGGGGGCGGCTCCGCGTGCGGAGTGGGCGCCCGGGAGCGCAGGCTCCGCCCCCCGCCCCGCCGGAAGGGAAGGGGAGGCGGTGGCCGGCGCGGAGCCAGCCAGACCCAGCGGCGAGCGCAGCGGGGGCGGCGGGCCGGGGACCGGGCAGCACCGGGCGCGCGGAGCGGGCGCGCCGCCAACGCGGTCACGTGCGCGGCCCCTCCTCTCGCGCCGGCCTCCCCCGCGCCGCGCTCTCCATTCATAAATTCTCCGCCTGCTCCGCGGCCACCGGGCGCCGGAGCCAGCCGCGAGCGCCACGCAGCCGCCCGCCGCCAGCCCGCCGCCCATGGGCCGCTCGTCCCGGCGCTGAGGTAGGCGCGGCGGGCTCGGGGCTGCGGGGGGCTAGCTGGAGCTGACCAGGCTTCCTCCCCACAGGGCCCTCCTCCCCAGTTCAGAATGCAGCCCACAGCCACCATGGCCACAGCCGCCACCACCACCACCACCACCACTGCCACAGTAGCCCTGACGACGTCGTGGGACAATGCCACTGGACGCCCCACGGTGGGTGCAGGGGACAGGTGGGAGGGGCAGGAAGCAGCACCTGACCCCCCCTGCACACCCGCAGGCAGAGCCAGACCCCATCCTGGACAACTACGTGCTGCTGGTGGTGGTGATGTCGCTGTTCGTGGGGGGCACGCTGGTGGTGTTGTCTGGCGTCCTGCTCCTCTGCAAGCGCTGCTGGGACGTCCACCAGCGCCTCAACAGGTGCGAGGCCCCCACCTCGGCTGGGCAGGTGCGTGCCACTGGGCTCTCCCAACGTCTCTCCCAGGGCCATGGAGGAAGCGGAGAAGACCACCACCACCTACCTGGACAACGGCACCCACCCAGCCCAAGGTGAGGTGCTGGCCAGCCTGGCTGTGCGCTCGCGGGGCCCACCCTCTCCTGCCTCTCCACGCAGACCCCGACTTCCGGGGAGAGGACCCCGAGTGCCAGGATGCGGAGACCGAACGCTTCCTGTCCACCAGCTCCACGGGCCGCCGGGTCTCCTTCAATGAGGCGGCGCTGTTTGAGCAGAGCCGCAAGACGCAGGACAAGGGTCGCCGGTAAGCGGGGCGGCGTTGGGAGGCACCCCAGGGGGCGGGCTCTGATGGCCAGATGCTGTCGCAGGTACACACTGACGGAGGGGGACTTCCACCACCTGAAGAATGCCCGGCTCACGCACCTGCACCTGCCGCCCCTCAAGATTGTCACCATCCACGAGTGTGACTCAGGCGAGGCCAGCTCAGCCACCACGCCCCACCCGGCCACCTCTCCCAAGGCCACTCTGGCCATCTTCCAGGTGAGCCTATGGGCAGCAGCCCCGGTTCCTCGTGCTTCCTCCCCCACCTGGCTCTGTCCCACAGCCCCCGGGGAAGGCCCTCACCGGCCGCTCTGTGGGCCCCAGCTCCGCCCTGCCAGGTGACCCCTACAACTCAGCCGCGGGCGCCACTGACTTCGCAGAGATCAGCCCCTCGGCATCTAGCGACTCTGGGGAAGGCACCTCGGTGAGGGCCCCTGCGTGTCCCCCATGGTGTCCTTAGCCTGAGCGCCATCTCTGTTCCCTGCCAGTTGGATGCCGGTACCAGGAGCACCAAGGCTGGAGGGCCCGGGGCTGCAGCAGGGCCTGGGGAGGCGGGCCCGGGATCCGGGGCAGGTACCGTTCTGCAGTTCCTCACCCGCCTGCGCCGCCATGCCAGCCTGGATGGGGCCAGCCCCTATTTCAAGGTCAAGAAGTGGAAGCTGGAGCCCAGCCAGCGGGCAGCCAGTCTGGACACGAGAGGTGAGCTGTAGCACCTGGTGGAGAGTGGGCCCCGGCTGACGCTTACGGCACATCCCGTGCGCAGGTTCCCCCAAGCGGCACCACTTCCAGCGGCAGCGGGCAGCCAGTGAGAGCACGGAGCAGGAGGAGGGGGATGCCCCCCAGGAGGACTTCATCCAGTACATTGCCCGGGCGGGCGACGCCGTGGCCTTCCCGCACCCCCGCCCCTTTCTGGCCAGCCCGCCCCCTGCTCTCGGCAGGTATTTTTCAGTAGATGGAGGTGCTAGGGGTGGACCTGTGGGCCCTTGCCCCCCTTCGCCCCCCCCTAGGCGGCCCAGGGAGCGCTCTCCAGGCCCCGTGGACACGCGCTCGCCTGCCTCCAGCGGCAAGGCCCCTCCCAGAGGCGGACTCACTGGGGCCACCTCTCCAGCATGGACCAGAGGAGGGAAGCAGGGAGAGACTGGGTAAGGGTAGGGCGGTGGGTGGGGAGGAGGGGCCCCCCGAGGATGGCGCTGGTACTGCTGCTTGCTGGTGGAGTCCGAGGCCTGAAGGGTTCTGCTGTGGTCCCAGGCCCTCTCCCACCCCCGCCCCGCCCATGCTCCCAAGGCTGGGCAGACTCCTCTCAGAAGCTGCTGTGACCACTCCGGCCAGCAGCACCCCTCCCCCAACCCAAGGGCAACTTCCCTGAAGCCCAGGGCCCACGTCGGTGGGATGGGAATGGGGCGTGGGGCTGGGGCAGAGCAGGGTTCCTGGGGCAGCCCTGGTATGGCGGGTGACCCTCACGTCTGTGCACTGTCCTCCTGCTGGTTATCCAGCATGGGTGGGCAGAGAGCCCTAGCCTGGAGCAGGGGCTGAGCTGGACTCAACCGCGTCCAGTCCATCCCCTGCGGCTCCCACGTCCACTGGGAGGCTGGGAAAACGTGACTCCCGGAGAGAAGCATGTTGACTTTTCCTGGGGGCTTCCAAGGGAGGGGGCCCCGCCGTCTGCAGTCCAGCATGGAGGCACCCTGCTTAATAAGCAGGCGCCACAGCTCAGGGTCAATGCAAGACGCATCCCCTGCAAAACACACTGGCTCATTTTAAAGCTCTCACCTTCCAAGGCCCGCCCGAGTCCCAAGTCCCACCCGCGTCCACCCTCCCTGATCCAGAGGCGGGATGGCCGGCCGGGTAGGGGGCGCGGGGCTCGGCGGGGCTCTGACGGCGCGGCCTGGCTTGCAGGCTAGAGGCGGCCGAGGCAGCGGGAGGAGCGAGCCCCGATTCCCCCCCGGAGCGCGGCGCGGGCAGCGCGGGGCCTGAGCAGCAGCAGCCGCCACTGGAGCCGGACGCCGAGCGGGACGCGGGCCCCGAGCAGGCCCAGACCAGCTACCGCGACCTGTGGAGCCTGCGCGCCTCGCTTGAGCTGCATGCGGCCGCCTCGGACCACAGCAGCAGCGGCAACGACCGCGACTCGGTGCGCAGCGGCGACAGCTCGGGCTCAGGCTCCGGGGGCGCGGCGCCCGCCTTCCCGCCGCCCTCCCCGCCCGCGCCGCGGCCCAAGGACGGCGAGGCGCGCCGGCTGCTGCAGATGGACAGTGGCTACGCCAGCATCGAGGGCCGCGGCGCAGGCGACGACACCGAGCCACCTGCCGCGCCCGCCCGGCCCCGCAGCCCGCGCGCCTGGCCCCGCCGCCCGCGCCGCGACTACAGCATCGACGAGAAGACGGACGCGCTGTTCCACGAGTTCCTGCGCCACGACCCGCACTTCGACGACACGCCGGCTGCCGCGCGACACCGCGCCCGCGCGCACCCGCACGCCCGCAAACAGTGGCAGCGTGGCCGGCAGCACAGCGACCCCGGCGCCCGCGCGGCCCCGGCCCTGGCCGGAACCCCGGCACCGCCTGCCGGCGCGGCCCGACCCGCGCGTGCGCCCTTGCGGCGCGGCGACAGCGTGGACGGCCCGCCCGACGGTCGCACCCTGGGCGGCGCCGGCGACGACCCCGCCATCCCCGTCATCGAGGAGGAGCCGGGCGGCGGGGGGTGCCCCGGCTCGGGCCTGTGCGTCCTACCATCCGGGTCGGTGCTGGACAAGCTGGCGGCTGGCCTCGACGAGAGACTCTTTCCGCCGCGCCTCGCCGAGCCCGTCGTGGCGACTCCCGCGTTGGTCGCCGCCGCCCCCACGTCCCCCGACCACAGCCCGGCCTAAGTCCCGCGTCCTGGGCCCATCTCTCTGGCAGCTTCTCCGGCGCCGCACGGGGCCTCGGCGGCGGGAGAGACGTGGGGGCGCGACGCCCCGACGCGAATGCGCGGGGACCGCGGGCCCTTCGCGCACGCGCCGGGCGACGGAGGCGCGCTCGCCGCTTCAGGGCGCAGGCGCAGAGCCCCGGCCGCCCTCGCGCCGCCGAAGTGTGCACTGCTCTTTCCGGTGCTTGCCGGGTGCTGGGCGTCGTGAGGCGCGGGCCGCGGAGACCCCGGCTGGGCGGGAAGGAAGGGGCGTGAACGGCTCTCAGCTTCGGGCTCCTGAGGACAACGATCACTCGCCCTCAGTCCCGGACGGGGCGGCCGCTTAGTCGCAGGGCCCGCCACCCGAGGGTCGCGCAGCCCACTGGGCCCGATGGAGCCGCCGCGTGCCGGGCGCGTGCGCGAGCTCGCCCGGGCGGGGGCCGCGGGGCGCTAACGGTCGCAGACGAGTTCGCCGCCCTGGGCCGGGAGGCGGCTCAACACCGTGACTGCCGACCTCCGAGACCGTTTACCTCACTGCGGCGTGTGCTGGCGGCAGCCCGCGCCGCCTCCGAGCAATAACCGCGCCGCCACCGCTGCTGCCGCCGGCCCTGAGGGAGCCGGCCCCGGCCCTCCCGCGCCCCGAGTCCCCACTGCCCTCCGCATGTCAACGGCGCCCGCCCCGCTGCCGCCCCATCCACGTTGAGACGCGAACAAAACCCAGACGGCCAGGTCCAAGCTTCCCAAGCTTTATTTATTGCCAAATTTGGGCGGCCTCGCCCGCACGGCACCCTCCGAGTCCCCGCCGCGTCTGCACCATCCCGCGATGGCGTTTCTCGTGTTTTTCTTTTCTGGATGATATAAATATTGACCGCACACTCCTGCTTGCTCCGGGTTTTCTCTGGGGTCC